GTGCATTGTCTATCACTTTCTTAATTTTAACTGTTGAATCACAAGGTTTTGATTTTGATGATGTCAACTTATCAAATTTTTCTTTTGTTACTTGTGCCTTTGGTGTTATACTATAAGACACTATTGCTGAATGAAGGGTCATGAAGAATTTTGCCTATGTTTTCTTCAAATAATTTTATAGTTTTAGGTCTTATATTAAGCTCTTTGATCCAGTTTAAATTAATTTGTGTGTATGATGTGATTTAGGGTCCAAATTCACTATTTTGCATGTGAATATCCAGTTGCCACAATATCATTTGTTGAAATAACTATTCTTTCTCCACTGACTTGTCTTTGAACCCTTGTTAGAAATCAATTTTTCATAGATATGTGGGATTATTTCTGGCCTCTTACTTCTATTCTCTTAGTCTATATGTCTGTCCTTATGCCAGTATCACAATATTTTCATGACTGATAAGAGCTGCTATGTCAATCTGAAACTAGAAAACTTAAGAGGTCTATACAGACATTGGAAAAAGAAGGTGAGATGGGAAGTTTTGTGTAGTAGCCAAGAATGAAATTGTCTTCAAGGTGCATAAGATAAATCTTTTGAAGGGGAATGAGGTGATTTATATCTACACAGAAACTTAAATATAATCACATTTTCTTGGAGAGATTTTAGGTAAGATATCCAAAATATTAGGTCATGATGAAGGATGGGAGAGAACAAAATAAAAATGGAATGGGAGTGGCTATGGAGAAAGACTTGGAGGCATCACTTTTTTCTTGCCATCTGTACAAGTGATGAGAAGGGATTACAGGTCATTTTGGGAAGGCTTTTTAGTGGGATGTTAAGGATATGCCCCTGTCTCCAACCAGAGCACATGGATCTCCCCAGCATCCCCACCATTAGGCAGAAGCCAAGAGTGCTTTGTGATGTCTACAGCTCCTTTAACCCCTACTGGCCAGGGGAAGTGCCTAGATGAACAAATAAAGCTAAAGGGTGTGGCTCCTCATTGTCCTGATGATGGGCATTTTATATGCTGGTAGAGAAGACTACTGTGGGGTTTCAACATGGCTAAAGTTACCAGAAAGTTGAAGGGATCTAGCAAAGTTATGGAGCAATCAAACCCAAGCACAGAACAATTAATCTCAAGCACAAAAGGGAAGAACAAGATGAAGAAATCCTGTCAACCCAGGGCCAGAAAAGGGGGCAAGGTGAGACCACCTCACTCAAGCTCTTTTCTCTTGTCCTTTTGTGATCACTCTATTGCCCTTTCAGGTGAAGAAGATACAGAGGGTGATAAAACGACTGCTTCATGGGAGTTCAAGAAAAAAATCGTCTAGTACTAGTACAGAAATTCCACAAAAGGTAAAAAGAGTGAAAAGAGCCAAGAATCGGCCACTAGCAAAGATTGAGTAGGAGCCAAAGCACTCAGGCCAGGCCCAAGATGCTGTAAAAAAAAATGACACTCCTACAAGATACAACAGCATAATGAAACAGCGATGGTGGTAATTAAAACAAAATCAACATGTTATGAAAAACCCTTTATTTCAGAACATGTGTATGTATTTCTGTAAGTT